TGAGATCATGTGGAAAATCTGAAAGCATTTTAGGTTCCTTATGTTTGCAATCAAATAACTGTACACCTTTTAATTTAAAAAGTACCATGAGGCACACACACACACTCGCAGGAACTTTTTGGCGTAACAAAACTAGAATTAGATCTAAAGCTAACTGTAGGACTGAGTCTATTCTAAACTGAAAGCCTGGACATCTGGAGTACCAGGGGGAGATGACGTGTTACGGGCTTCCATAAAAGCAGCTGGCTTTGAATGGAAGGAGCCAAGAGGCCAGCACAGGAGCGGATTCGTCGCTTTCACGGCCATCGAGCCGAACCTCTCGCAAGTCCGTGAGCCGTTAAGGAGGCCCCCAGTCCCGACCCTTCGCCCCAAGCCCCTCGGGGTCCCCGGGCCTGGTACTCCTTGCCACACGGGAGGGGCGCGGAAGCCGGGGCGGAGGAGGAGCCAACCCCGGGCTGGGCTGAGACCCGCAGAGGAAGACGCTCTAGGGATTTGTCCCGGACTAGCGAGATGGCAAGGCTGAGGACGGGAGGCTGATTGAGAGGCGAAGGTACACCCTAATCTCAATACAACCTTTGGAGCTAAGCCAGCAATGGTAGAGGGAAGATTCTGCACGTCCCTTCCAGGCGGCCTCCCCGTCACCACCCCCCCCAACCCGCCCCGACCGGAGCTGAGAGTAATTCATACAAAAGGACTCGCCCCTGCCTTGGGGAATCCCAGGGACCGTCGTTAAACTCCCACTAACGTAGAACCCAGAGATCGCTGCGTTCCCGCCCCCTCACCCGCCCGCTCTCGTCATCACTGAGGTGGAGAAGAGCATGCGTGAGGCTCCGGTGCCCGTCAGTGGGCAGAGCGCACATCGCCCACAGTCCCCGAGAAGTTGGGGGGAGGGGTCGGCAATTGAACCGGTGCCTAGAGAAGGTGGCGCGGGGTAAACTGGGAAAGTGATGTCGTGTACTGGCTCCGCCTTTTTCCCGAGGGTGGGGGAGAACCGTATATAAGTGCAGTAGTCGCCGTGAACGTTCTTTTTCGCAACGGGTTTGCCGCCAGAACACAGGTAAGTGCCGTGTGTGGTTCCCGCGGGCCTGGCAGTGGTTCAAAGTTTTTTTCTTCCATTTCAGGTGTCGTGAAAACTACCCCTAAAAGCCAAAATGGGAAAGGAAAAGACTCATATCAACATTGTCGTCATTGGACACGTAGATTCGGGCAAGTCCACCACTACTGGCCATCTGATCTATAAATGCGGTGGCATCGACAAAAGAACCATTGAAAAATTTGAGAAGGAGGCTGCTGAGGTATGTTTAATACCAGAAAGGGAAAGATCAACAGTAACCAAGTAACGACTCTTAATCCTTACAGATGGGAAAGGGCTCCTTCAAGTATGCCTGGGTCTTGGATAAACTGAAAGCTGAGCGTGAACGTGGTATCACCATTGATATCTCCTTGTGGAAATTTGAGACCAGCAAGTACTATGTGACTATCATTGATGCCCCAGGACACAGAGACTTTATCAAAAACATGATTACAGGGACATCTCAGGTTGGTGGGATTAATAATTCTAGGTTTCTTTATTGACAGGGATATGTCTTTGCTTTCTTTAAAGGCTGACTGTGCTGTCCTGATTGTTGCTGCTGGTGTTGGTGAATTTGAAGCTGGTATCTCCAAGAATGGGCAGACCCGAGAGCATGCCCTTCTGGCTTACACACTGGGTGTGAAACAACTAATTGTCGGTGTTAACAAAATGGATTCCACTGAGCCACCCTACAGCCAGAAGAGATATGAGGAAATTGTTAAGGAAGTCAGCACTTACATTAAGAAAATTGGCTACAACCCCGACACAGTAGCATTTGTGCCAATTTCTGGTTGGAATGGTGACAACATGCTGGAGCCAAGTGCTAACGTAAGTGGCTTTCAAGACCATTGTTAAAAAGCTGCTTACACAAATTGGCATGCTTGTGTTTCAGATGCCTTGGTTCAAGGGATGGAAAGTCACCCGTAAGGATGGCAATGCCAGTGGAACCACGCTGCTTGAGGCTCTGGACTGCATCCTACCACCAACTCGTCCAACTGACAAGCCCTTGCGCCTGCCTCTCCAGGATGTCTACAAAATTGGTGGTAAGTTGGCTGTAAACAAAGTTGAATTTGAGATAGGTATTTAGTATGCTGTAAATATTTTTAGGTATTGGTACTGTTCCTGTTGGCCGAGTGGAGACTGGTGTTCTCAAACCCGGTATGGTGGTCACCTTTGCTCCAGTCAACGTTACAACGGAAGTAAAATCTGTCGAAATGCACCATGAAGCTTTGAGTGAAGCTCTTCCTGGGGACAATGTGGGCTTCAATGTCAAGAATGTGTCTGTCAAGGATGTTCGTCGTGGCAACGTTGCTGGTGACAGCAAAAATGACCCACCAATGGAAGCAGCTGGCTTCACTGCTCAGGTAACAATTTAAAGTAACATTAACTTATTGCAGATTTGCACTGAATGCAAATCTTTTTTCCAAGGTGATTATCCTGAACCATCCAGGCCAAATAAGCGCCGGCTATGCCCCTGTATTGGATTGCCACACGGCTCACATTGCATGCAAGTTTGCTGAGCTGAAGGAAAAGATTGATCGCCGTTCTGGTAAAAAGCTGGAAGATGGCCCTAAATTCTTGAAGTCTGGTGATGCTGCCATTGTTGATATGGTTCCTGGCAAGCCCATGTGTGTTGAGAGCTTCTCAGACTATCCACCTTTGGGTAAGGATGACTACTTAAATGTAAAAAAGTTGCTTTGGGTAATAATTAACTTTTTTTTTAATAGGTCGCTTTGCTGTTCGTGATATGAGACAGACAGTTGCGGTGGGTGTCATCAAAGCAGTGGACAAGAAGGCTGCTGGAGCTGGCAAGGTCACCAAGTCTGCCCAGAAAGCTCAGAAGGCTAAATGAATATTATCCCTAATACCTGCCACCCCACTCTTAATCAGTGGTGGAAGAACGGTCTCAGAACTGTTTGTTTCAATTGGCCATTTAAGTTTAGTAGTAAAAGACTGGTTAATGATAACAATGCATCGTAAAACCTTCAGAAGGAAAGGAGAATGTTTTGTGGACCACTTTGGTTTTCTTTTTTGCGTGTGGCAGTTTTAAGTTATTAGTTTTTAAAATCAGTACTTTTTAATGGAAACAACTTGACCAAAAATTTGTCACAGAATTTTGAGACCCATTAAAAAAGTTAAATGAGAAACCTGTGTGTTCCTTTGGTCAACACCGAGACATTTAGGTGAAAGACATCTAATTCTGGTTTTACGAATCTGGAAACTTCTTGAAAATGTAATTCTTGAGTTAACACTTCTGGGTGGAGAATAGGGTTGTTTTCCCCCCACATAATTGGAAGGGGAAGGAATATCATTTAAAGCTATGGGAGGGTTGCTTTGATTACAACACTGGAGAGAAATGCAGCATGTTGCTGATTGCCTGTCACTAAAACAGGCCAAAAACTGAGTCCTTGTGTTGCATAGAAAGCTTCATGTTGCTAAACCAATGTTAAGTGAATCTTTGGAAACAAAATGTTTCCAAATTACTGGGATGTGCATGTTGAAACGTGGGTTAAAATGACTGGGCAGTGAAAGTTGACTATTTGCCATGACATAAGAAATAAGTGTAGTGGCTAGTGTACACCCTATGAGTGGAAGGGTCCATTTTGAAGTCAGTGGAGTAAGCTTTATGCCAGTTTGATGGTTTCACAAGTTCTATTGAGTGCTATTCAGAATAGGAACAAGGTTCTAATAGAAAAAGATGGCAATTTGAAGTAGCTATAAAATTAGACTAATCTACATTGCTTTTCTCCTGCAGAGTCTAATACCTTTTATGCTTTGATAATTAGCAGTTTGTCTACTTGGTCACTAGGAATGAAACTACATGGTAATAGGCTTAACAGGTGTAATAGCCCACTTACTCCTGAATCTTTAAGCATTTGTGCATTTGAAAAATGCTTTTCGCGATCTTCCTGCTGGGATTACAGGCATGAGCCACTGTGCCTGACCTCCCATATGTAAAAGTGTCTAAAGGTTTTTTTTTGGTTATAAAAGGAAAATTTTTGCTTAAGTTTGAAGGATAGGTAAAATTAAAGGACATGCTTTCTGTTTGTGTGATGGTTTTTAAAAATTTTTTTTAAGATGGAGTTCTTGTTGCCCAGGCTAGAATGCAATGGCAAAATCTCACTGCAATCTCCTCCTCCTGGGTTCAAGCAATTCTCCTACTTCAGCCTCCCAAGTAGCTGGGATTACAGGCATGTGCTAATTTGGTGTTTTTAATAGAGATGAGGTTTTTCCATGTTGGTCAGGCTGGTCTCAAACTCCTGACCTTAGGTGATCGCCTCGGCCTCCTAAAGTGCTGGAATTACAGGCATGAGCCACCATGCCTGGCCAGGACATGTGTTCTTAAGGACATGCTAAGCAGGAGTTAAAGCAGCCCAAGAGATAAGGCCTCTTAAAGTGACTGGCAATGTGTATTGCTCAAGATTCAAAGGTACTTGAATTGGCCATAGACAAGTCTGTAATGAAGTGTTATCGTTTTCCCTCATCTGAGTCTGAATTAGATAAAATGCCTTCCCATCAGCCAGTGCTCTGAGGTATCAAGTCTAAATTGAACTAGAGATTTTTGTCCTTAGTTTCTTTGCTATCTAATGTTTACACAAGTAAATAGTCTAAGATTTGCTGGATGACAGAAAAAACAGGTAAGGCCTTTAATAGATGGCCAATAGATGCCCTGATAATGAAAGTTGACACCTGTAAGATTTACCAGTAGAGAATTCTTGACATGCAAGGAAGCAAGATTTAACTGAAAAATTGTTCCCACTGGAAGCAGGAATGAGTCAGTTTACTTGCATATACTGAGATTGAGATTAACTTCCTGTGAAACCCAGTGTCTTAGACAACTGTGGCTTGAGCACCACCTGCTGGTATTCATTACAAACTTGCTCACTACAATAAATGAATTTTAAGCTTTAAGATGAAGTGGCATTTCTTTTAACAGTTACTAT